AATTCCAAGTCAATCGAAATAACTAGGAAAGAATGCCTTGTGCGGATCATACATAGCACAGTGGTTCCTAGTAGTGAACAGGAGGCAGGATCTAGAGGGAAGACATTGAAAATCGCTCAAGGTCTAATTAAGAGTAACATCTCCAGCGCTTGATTCTGCCCTTAAAGCAGAGTAGGAGGGTCATCTCCCATCTTTCCTGCGGTGTGCCCCCTCCCTGAGCCAAGGGGGGGCGGGGGTGTAAATTTCCCCCAGCTCCTGACCAGGGGGCGCCTGGGGGCAGGCAAGATGGAGGCCACGGCTCCAGGCAGCTTGGCCAGCATGCTCTGGGGCTGTCCCCGCCCCTAGGGGCGAGCAGCCCTGGCGGCTCCTAGAGGCGACTGGTGGGAAGTCTGCCCCCTATGGGGGAGGCAGAGGACTGCACTCTTGTCCAGGGCTGAAACTGTCCACACAGCCATCCAGGAATTTCAGGCTGAGCGTGTTTGGGCAGAAGGGAGGACACCCAGCACTGGCATTGGGAGAACTCCAGATTCCCTACAAGCCCAGAGGCCTTTGGTGTTAGTATCCTGAGACTGTTAGAGAACTTGAGGTCCTGGGAGGACCCTGTTATTTTTATATCTCTGTTCATCTAGAACAGTGCTTCCCACCCGCTTCCCTTTTTCTGTATGTTAACCTAAATCCCCTGGTGTCCAGACACATCTGTTGCTCCTTAATTTAAACAAGTAAAAACAAAAAACAAAAAAAACCTATATTCTTCTGTTCAAAAGGTTCTCATTTTCCCTGGGCAGTTCAAAATCTTCACAGTTTCACTTTGCTTCCTATTAAAGATTAGTTGGTATCTGGAATTGAAGACCATGAAGGCATAGGCTCTAATCTAACATAACCCTGGAGCTGGGCTTGAGGGGCCTCTGCAGATTGGTGCTGTTTTCCCTTGGAAGATACCACAGTGTAATTCCTGGTAACAGATGTGACAGAGACATGCACGGACCAGCATGGGCAACCACAGCATCACTGTTCCCATCTTCCTGCCCTGTTCCAAAAAGCAAAACAAGGGAAAGTTGATACACTGGGGAAGACCAGATTATTGATGAGAAGTTGTTTTCTGAGCTAAAAAGTGTTTCAACATCCCACACTGCCTGATTGGGTTTACCATCTCATTGGCCTATTTTCCATACTATAGCATAGTGGGAAAGGTGTCTTCCATCTCCCTTCCTCATAACCCCTTAATGAAGATTGTTTCCAGCTGCTGCCAGCTGGGGTGATGCTTGACACACAAATCAAGAGTTAGCGGTGGCTCTCAAAGTGTGAAAGTATAGGAATCACCCTGGGAGCTGCACGCTGGGTTCAGATCCGATGTTTTCAAGGCAGGGCCTGGGCATGTGTATTTTCAACAGTCTCTGCAGGTGACACTAACATACCTCAAAATTAACAAACCCCTGGCGGAGGTCATGCATTGTCTCTGTATGGACTGAGCTCAGCAGGGAGTAGACCTAGCAGAAACCGCTCACTGTAATTCACCAGAAACTCCAGTACTGAGCACCTAATGGGGGCCAGGCTCTGTGTTACGCACTGAGGGTACAGAAGTGACGAAGTCGCAGCCTCCCTGTCCAAAGAGCAGACAGGCTAGTGGGGAGTAGATCTCTGAGTAGTGGGGTGAGGCCTGATGGAAGGGTCTATGGCTCAGGTAAAAGGCCCTGGCCCCTGTATCTTATTAAAACAATTACATGTCAGTCCCAGAATCGCCTCTCCTAGGGAAGGGCTTCTGGCTTGTAAGCTCAGATGTAACAAAGAAGGACACAGTGATCATCTCCAGAACCCACTAGAGGCAAGATAAGGCAAAATGGGTTTCAGTTCTCTGTCGTCAGGTGACTTTTGCTTGCACAGGTGGTAAAGTGAATTTTCTTATTTTCTTTTTTATGTTTTTCCTTGAGGTATATCACAGAAAAATTCTCGAGTCTAAAGTGTACCCCTTGAGGGATTTTTTTTTCATATGCATACACCTGTGTAACTACTATCCACATCAAAGAGGGGGCATTCTTGAGGTAGAAAAGACCTCACAGTGGGGACAAGTACCTGTTCAGCTTTGAACAGACTAAAGTAAAGCCTGAGATCTCAGGGTACAGCTGCTCTCCTTGGCCACGCGTAAAATTAACCCCTGAAATTAACAAGTGTCTGGTGAGTATCTGCAATGTGTTGGAACCTTTCCAGGTAAGTTCCAGGGCCCCTCAACTCTTAAGTCCTATATGGGTGGTTTGCAGTTTTAGGAGTTGAATTTCAAAAACAGAATTTGTGTTGACCCTGTATAATCTCCATCTGCTTTTCTTAATTAGCAATTGACCAACATCACCTTCAAAGGGCTTTTGTAAACTTCTCAAATTTCTCTCACTGTAAATCTTGCCAATAACTGAATTCATGAGGGAGTGAATTTGGGGCCTTTACTTGGGAAGGGTACCTCCTTTCTGCCTGCCTCAATTTGCCTTCCTTTTCCTTTAATATTGTATTTTTATTATCTAGGGCAAAAAAAAAAGCATACTATTACATTACAGCTTATAATGGCAACCCCTGAAGAAAACAGCAATCCCCATGACAGAGCAACACCCCAGCTGCCAGCACAGCTGCAGGAGCTTGAGCATCGGGTGGCCCGGAGACGGCTGTCCCAGGCCCGCCACCGAGCCACCCTGGCAGCGCTCTTCAACAACCTCAGGAAGACAGTGTACTCTCAGTCTGATCTCATAGCCTCAAAGGTATGGGGACCTGGAGGAGGAGAGGGGACATCTGGCTTTCAGCATTGTCTCTGTCTATCCTCAGTGGCAGGTTCTGAATAAGGCAAAGAGTCATATTCCAGAACTGGAGCAAACCCTGGATAATTTGCTGAAGCTGAAAGGTAATGGAGCACTACTTGCCAACCCCATCTCCCTTTGTGTTCCTGGTCTTCAACTCCCCAATAGCATCCTTCAACCTGGAAGATGGGCATGCAAGCAGCTTAGAGGAGGTCAAGAAAGAATATGCCAGCATGTATTCTGGAAATGACAGGTAAGACACCACAAACCCCAGGAAGCTGGGGATATAGTTGTCTTGTTTCTGTTTTCTTTCCCAGCCTGCTTTCAAACAGTTTTCCTCAGAATGGTTCCTCCCCTTGGTGCCCAACTGAGGCAGTCAGGAAGGATGCTGAGGAGGAGGAAGATGAGGAAGAGGAAGATCAAGAAGAAGAGGAGGAGGAAGAAGAAGAGGAGGAGGAGGAAGAGGAGGAAGAGGAAGAGGAGGAGGAGGAAGAGGAGAAAAAAGTGATCTTATACTCCCCAGGAACTTTGTCGCCTGACCTCATGGAATTTGAACGGTGTGAACAGTTGGGTGGGGTGGCTCTGTGCAAGGGGTGCGAGACGGCGCCGCTTCTGTTCCAGGTATCTCAACTTTTACAAACAGACGATGGACCTTCTGACTGGCAGCGGGATCATTACCCCGCAGGAGGCGGCGCTGCCCATCGTCTCCGCGGCCATCTCCCACCTGTGGCAGAACCTCTCGGAGGAGAGGAAGGCCAGCCTCCGGCAGGCCTGGGCGCAGAAGCACCGCGGCCCTGCGACCCTGGCGGAGGCCTGCCGAGAGCCGGCCTGTGCCGAGGGCAGCGTGAAGGACAGCGGCGTGGACAGCCAGGGGGCCAGCTGCTCGCTGGTCTCCACGCCCGAGGAGGTGAGCAGGCCCACCGGGGTGGCGTGGATGGGTCCAACACATGAAGTGTTGTGCTTTCTTTCAGATCCTTTTTGAGGATGCCTTTGATGTGGCAAGCTTCCTGGACAAAAGTGAGGTTCCGAGTACATCTAGCTCCAGGTGAGGAAGAGGGTGTGAGATAGCATGTGCCCATTTGTTGCCTTTTCTTCCTTTCTGTTGTCAGTTCAGTGCTTGCCAGCTGCAACCCAGAAAACCCAGAGGAGAAGTTTCAGCTCTATATGCAGATCATCAACTTTTTTAAAGGCCTTAGCTGTGCAAACACTCAAGTAAAGCAGGTAGGATGGAGTAGAGGGCCGTGGTACCTCTGAAAGTGACCCTCTTCCACCCTGTGTCTTGCAGGAAGCATCCTTTCCCGTTGATGAAGAGATGATCATGTTGCAGTGCACAGAGACCTTTGACGATGAAGATTTGTAATGCAGAAGAGGAGCTGCGAGGGGAGGGACTGAATGAGGTGGGCAGTTCCCAAGGTTGAATGCTGGCAGCTAAGGTTGCACCTGCCTTGGCCTCCAGGACTCTTTGGAGTGGGTTGTTCCAGAAGCATTTTGATGATTTTAGTTTCTGATTATTATAAAGTATAAGAGAAGCACGGCCTCGTGTTGGTCTTTAGGGACTGTTTG